TAAGATCACACCACTGCACTCCAGCCTGGGCGACAGAGCGAGGCTTTGTCTCAAAATAAAAATTATTTTTTCATGAAATGTTGAGGGAAATCTCCTGCAATGATTCTTTTGTCTTTTTTGATAAAATGCAGGCTTCTCTGCCAACACTCTCGTATCCTCTCCACACACATCATCCTAAATGGGGATGTACCCTTGCTGCTCCCAGTACCTGGAACAGGAACATTCTTCTCAGTGTTCTCCAGCCCTCTATGCCCTCTTACTGTTTTATTTTTTAGACAGGGTCTTGCTCTGTCATCCAGGCTGGAGTGCAGTGTCACCATCATGGCTCACTGCAGCCTCGACCTCCCAGGTTCAAGTGATTCTCCTGCCTCAGTCTCCTGAGTATCTGGGATTACAGGTATGCGCTACCATGCACGGCTAGCGAATTTTTTATGGAGACTGGGTCTCACCATATTGCCCAAGCTGGTCTTGAACTCCTGGGCTGAAGCAATCCTCCCGCCTTCTTTAAACTCATCTCATTGATGCCTTCTCCAGGAAGCCTGTGCTGTTCCCTCAGCAAGAGGCTTCTTACCTGATCCCCCACAGCCTCTCCTACAGCTCAGCAACGGTTTATGGAATGAAAGGCCTCTCTTGAAGCTTTGCAGGCACCTGCCTGCCTGAGGTGTTAGCAAATCTGCAGACCCGCCCTGAGGCCATGTGTCTAGTTACCCTGGTCTCTGAATCACAGATGAGCTCTCATTTCTTCCCACAAATAAACCCTGTGACCCTCCACCCTCTACTCAGAGAACCCGCCCTCAGGTAGTTCCCTGTTTGTGACATACACACACTTAGCCCTGAGGCTGGACTGACAGGCCGACCTGGCTGGTGGACTCCAGCCCAAGCCTGCCAGCTGCCTGCCGGGGTGGGGGCCTTGGCGGGAGAGGACGGGGCCGGGTGGGGAGGAAGGCGGGGCCTGAGGCTGTGCGAGGCGAGTCGGTGTGTCCCTGGCTGGGACGGAAGTTGCACCACAAGTACAATTAGTTTCAGTTTTGTTTCTTTTCCAGGCACCCAGCAACGGCGGCCTCCAGGCCTCAGGCCCCCTCACCATCCTAGAGGTCAAGATCAGCTCTGGCTAGGTAAGGGGTGGGGGGCGGCACAGCTATAGGAATAGCTAAGGCCAGGGACTCCTGGTCTTGTCAGTTCTCACAGGTCTGACCCAACAAGTAGCACTGACATTTTTACGTTTGCTGGATGTACACACGGAAGTGGAGGAGGAGGAGGAGAAGGAGGAGGGCAGCTCCTTAGCTCAAGAGCAAGTGGCCCAAGGCCTCAGAAGACTAGAAGGAAGTTCCTGGCCATTCAGGTGAGACCTCAGGTTCCTTCCCGGCCATTTGGCTCAACTCTGATCCTGACGCCTCTGCCTGCAGCATGGTTTCCCACGGGTCCTCGCCCTCCCTCCTGGAGGCCCTGAGCAGCGACTTCCTGGCCTGTAAAATCTGCCTGGAGCAGCTGCGGGCACCCAAGACACTGCCCTGCCTGCATACCTACTGCCAAGACTGCCTGGCACAGCTGGCGGATGGCGGCCGCGTCCGCTGCCCCGAGTGCCGCGAGACAGTGCCTGTGCCGCCCGAGGGTGTGGCCTCCTTCAAGACCAACTTCTTCGTCAATGGGCTGCTGGACCTGGTGAAGGCCCGGGCCTGTGGAGACCTGCGTGCCGGGAAGCCAGCCTGTGCCCTGTGTCCCCTGGTGGGTGGCACCAGCACCGGGGGGCCGGCCACGGCCCGGTGCCTGGACTGTGCCGATGACTTGTGCCAGGCCTGTGCCGACGGGCACCGCTGCACCCGCCAGACCCACACCCACCGCGTGGTGGACCTGGTGGGCTACAGGGCCGGGTGGTATGATGAGGAGGCCCGGGAGCGCCAAGCGGCCCAGTGTCCCCAGCACCCCGGGGAGGCACTGCGCTTCCTGTGCCAGCCCTGCTCACAGTTGCTGTGCAGAGAGTGCCGCCTAGACCCCCACCTGGACCACCCCTGCCTGCCTCTGGCTGAAGCTGTGCGTGCCCGGAGGCCGGGCCTGGAGGGACTGCTGGCCGGTGTGGACAATAACCTGGTGGAGCTGGAGGCAGCGCGGAGGGTGGAGAAGGAGGCGCTAGCCCGGCTGCGGGAGCAGGCGGCCCGGGTGGGGACTCAGGTGGAGGAGGCGGCTGAGGGCGTCCTCCGGGCCCTGCTGGCCCAGAAGCAGGAGGTGCTGGGGCAGCTACGAGCCCACGTGGAGGCTGCCGAAGAAGCTGCTCGGGAGAGGCTGGCGGAGCTTGAGGGCCGGGAGCAGGTGGCCAGGGCCGCAGCCGCCTTCGCCCGCCGGGTACTCAGCCTGGGGCGAGAGGCCGAGATCCTCTCCCTGGAAGGGGCGATCGCACAGCGGCTCAGGCAGCTGCAGGGCTGCCCCTGGGCACCAGGCCCGGCCCCCTGCCTGCTCCCACAGCTGGAGCTCCATCCTGGGCTCCTGGACAAGAACTGCCACCTTCTTCGGCTGTCCTTTGAGGAGCAGCAGCCCCAGAAGGATGGTGGGAAAGACGGAGCTGGTACCCAGGGAGGTGAGGAGAGCCAGAGCCGGAGGGAGGATGAGCCGAAGACTGAGAGACAGGGTGGAGTCCAGCCCCAGGCTGGAGATGGAGCCCAGACCCCAAAAGAGGAAAAAGCCCAGACAACCCGAGAAGAGGGAGCCCAGACCTTGGAGGAGGACAGGGCCCAGACACCCCACGAGGATGGAGGACCCCAGCCCCACAGGGGTGGCAGACCCAACAAGAAGAAAAAGTTCAAAGGCAGGCTCAAGTCAATTTCCCGGGAGCCCAGCCCAGCCCTGGGGCCGAATCTGGACGGCTCTGGCCTCCTCCCCAGACCCATCTTTTACTGCAGTTTCCCCACGCGGATGCCTGGAGACAAGCGGTCCCCCCGGATCACCGGGCTCTGTCCCTTCGGTCCCCGGGAGATCCTGGTGGCGGATGAGCAGAACCGGGCACTGAAACGCTTCTCCCTCAACGGCGACTACAAGGGCACCGTGCCGGTCCCTGAGGGCTGCTCCCCTTGCAGCGTGGCCGCCCTGCAGAGCGCGGTGGCCTTCTCCGCTAGCGCACGGCTCTATCTCATCAACCCCAACGGCGAAGTGCAGTGGCGCAGGGCCCTGAGCCTCTCCCAGGCCAGCCACGCGGTGGCGGCACTGCCTAGCGGGGACCGCGTGGCTGTCAGCGTGGCGGGCCACGTGGAGGTGTACAATATGGAAGGCAGCCTGGCCACCCGGTTCATTCCTGGAGGCAAGGCCAGCCGGGGCCTGCGGGCGCTGGTGTTTCTGACCACCAGCCCCCAGGGGCATTTCGTGGGGTCGGACTGGCAGCAGAATAGTGTGGTAATCTGTGATGGGCTGGGCCAGGTGGTTGGGGAGTACAAGGGGCCAGGCCTGCATGGCTGCCAGCCGGGCTCCGTGTCTGTGGATAAGAAGGGCTACATCTTTCTGACCCTTCGAGAAGTCAACAAGGTGGTGATCCTGGACCCGAAGGGGTCCCTCCTTGGAGACTTCCTGACAGCCTACCACGGCCTGGAAAAGCCCCGGGTTACCACCATGGTGGATGGCAGGTACCTGGTCGTGTCCCTCAGTAACGGGACCATCCACATCTTTCGGGTCCGTTCTCCGGACAGTTAAAGGGGCTAGGACTAGGGTGAGAGGGAGTGGGGAGGGAGAGGGCAGGAAGGAGGCAGAGCTGTCCGTGGGAGGTGGAGGCCGAGGACATTTTCCTGAAGGGCAGGGGTTGGCAACTTTTCAACATGGAGTGCCAAACTGCTAACCCGTCTTCTAGTGTGTGAGAATAGGGACCAAGGTGGTGGCGTGACCTTAACTCTCAGAAGCAGAGGAGGCAGGTGGGTGGAGGGGGATGCTGGGAGTTCACCTGCCTCTTGCTTTTTGTGGGTGGCTGCTGCCACCACCGCCGCTGCTATATAGTTTAGGTTTCTGAGGTTTGTGAGCCTGTCCTGCTTTGCATTCTTCAAAACCATTCCTGATAGAGTAGCCGAGGGAGAGTCTTGGGGCCAAGAAGGGCCCAGGGTGGGTCAGGCGTGTGCACTGTGGAACAGAGCTGAGACCCCGGCCCCCCTTGGACTGGCACAGGGTCCTACAGAGTCAGAGGAGGCCTGAGATTTCGAATGGGCAGTGAATGGCCTCTTCTGCCAGCCACAGGCAGGATGCTCCTTGATCACGGCATCCCCCGGCGGTAGTACAGGGTGAGCTTGCAGGAGGGTCTGCAAGTGCAGACAGCAGCTGGGGCCAAAGAGGTGTTAGGTTCAAAGGCTGCGAAGAGAATAGGCTACTGGAAAACCAAACCCAACAGAATTCACGTCCAAAAATCCACATTCTCCATCGCTTCTCAGCCTTTTGGCTAAGATTAAGTATTAAAAAAAAACCAGGCTCTGCCAGGCGCAGTGGCTCATGCCTATAATCCCGGCACTTTGGGAGTCTGTGGCAGGAGGATTGCTTGAGGCCAGGAGTTTGAGACCAGCCTGGGCAACATAGCGAGACCCCATCTCTACAAAAGATTAAAAATTAGCTGCGTGTAGTAGCATATGCCTTTCAACGTAGCTACTCAGGAGGCTGAGGTGGGAGGATCCCTTGAGCCGAGGAGTTTGAGTCTGCAGTGAGCTATGATCGCACCACTGCATTCCAGACCCCATCTCGAAAAAAAAAAAAAAAAAAAAAAACAGAAACAACAGAAAAAGCAGGTTATCCATCACTTCTCAGCTAAGATCAAGTGTTAAAATAAATAAATAAATAAATAAATAAATAAATAAATAAATACCAAGTTATGAGTGTCAGAGCAGGGGAGCCCTCCACGCAGCCACGGAGCCAGTCTGAGGGAAGAGGTACATAGGATAGAAAAATCTCTAGGCTCCAACGCTTCTGCTTCGGTGTCTTTCCATTTCCCAGGGTCTATGTGTTGCCTTCTCTTCATTTTCCAGCAAAATTCCTTTTGAGATATGTTGGCCTTCACTCGGCTGAACTAGGGGGTGAAGGAAGGTTGTCCTCTGTGGGCCACTATTGCTGGGGAAACAGCTAAACCCTGCAGGCCAAGTGGAACTTGGAGGTGCCAAGAAAACCTAGAAGGTGCAATGGGGCTGCGACGGATAGAGGTGTCAAACCAGAAGGGAGGAACCCGTCGGAGGTGGGCTGTGACCACCGGACCTTTTCATAAGTGGTGGCAGTGGTAGAATTGAGGGGGCAAGTAGGCTTGGAGAATGTTTTTAGCCAGGGGCTGTTGAGAGATGGCAGAAGGGGGTCTTAATGTGGGGACTGTGGACAGTGGGGCATTCGTGGGAACCAGAGGGATTTTGGACAAGTCCAGATGGAATGTGCAGGGCATAGGTAGAGGGAAAAGAAAATCCCTTTCTGGGAAAACCATTTCTTGTTTATTGAAACAATGCAGGACATCATCAAAGTCCGGGTGGACACATTCCATTATCTACAAATTACAAAGGTAGGCACAGCAAAGAATAATGAAGATTATAAGAAAACCAAGCGCCAGGCACGGTGACTCAAGCCTGTAATCCCAGCACTCTGGGAGGCTGGGGTGGGTGGATCACTCAAGGTCAGGAGTTCGAGACCAGCCTGGCCAACATGGAGAAACCCCATCTCTACTAAAAATACAAAAATTAGCTAGGCGTGGGAGCGGGCGTCTGTAATCCCAGCTACTTGGGAGGCTGAGGCAGGAGAATCATTTGAACCCAGGAGGTGGAAGTTGCAGTGAGCTCAGATCGCACCATTGCACTCCAGCCTGGGTAACAAGAATGAAACTCCATCTCAAAAAAAAAGAAAAAGAAAAGAAAGAAAACCAAGGTCCCTCTCCCTCTCCCTCTCCCCACGGTCTCCCTCTGCCTCTCTTTCCATGGTCACGGTCTCCCTCTGATGCCGAGCCGAAGCTGGACTGTACTGCTGCCATCTCGGCTCACTGCAACCTCCCTGCCTGATTCTCCTGCCTCAGCCTGCCGAGTGCCTGCGATTGCAGGCGCGCGCCGCCACGCCTGACTGGTTTTCGTATTTTTTTGGTGGAGACGGGGTTTCACTGTGTTGGCCGGGCTGGTCTCCAGCTCCTAACCGCGAGTGATCCGCCAGCCTCGGCCTCCGGAGGTGCCGGGATTGCAGACGGAGTCTCGTTCACTCGGTGCTCAATGTTGCCCAGGCTGGAGTGCAGTGTCGTGATCTCGGCTAGCTACAACCTCCACCTCCCAGCCGCCCGCCTTGGCCTCCCAAAGTGCCGAGATTACAGCCTCTGCCCGGCCGCCACCCCCTCTGGGAAGTGCGGAGTGTCTCTGCCTGGCCGCCCATTGTCTGGGATGTGAGGAGCCCCTCTGCCCGGCTGCCCAGTCTGGGAAGTGAGGAGCGCCTCTTCCTGGCCGCCATCCCATCTAGGAAGTGAGGAGTGTCTCTGCCCGGCTGCCCATCATCTGAGATGTGGGGAGCACCTCAGCCCCGCCGCCCCGTCTGGGATGTGAGGAGCGCCTCTGCCCGGCCGCGACCCAGTCTGGGAGGTGAGGAGCGTCTCTGCCCAGCCGCCCCGTCTGAGAAGTGAGGAGCCCCTCCGCCTGGCAGCCGCCCCGTCTGAGAAGTGAGGAGCCCCTCCGCCCGGCAGCCGCCCCGTCCGGGAGGGAGGTGGGGGGTCAGCCCCCTCCCGGCCAGCCGCGCCGTCCGGGAGGGAGGTGGGGGGTCAGCCCCCGCCCGGCCAGCCGCGCCTTCCGGGAGGGAGGTGGGGGATCAGTCCCCGCCCGGCCAGCCGCCCCGCCCGGGAGCGAGGTGGGGGGCGCCTCCGCCCGGCCGCTGTCCCGTCCGGGAGGTGGGGGGTCGCCTCTGCCCGGCCGCCCCGTCTGGGAGGTGAGGAGCCCCTCTGCCCGGCCACCACCCCGTCTGGGAGGTGTACCCAACAGCTCATTGAGAACGGGCCATGATGACGATGGCGGTTTTGTGGAATAGAAAAGGGGGAAAGGTGGGGAAAAGATAGAGAAATCAGATTGTTGCCGTGTCTGTGTAGAAAGAAGTAGACATGGGAGACTTCATTTTGTTCTGTACTAAGAAAAATTCTTCTGCCTTGGGATGCTGTTAATCTAAGACCTTACCCCCAACCCCGTGCTCTCTGAAATATGTGCTGTGTCCACTCAGGGTTAAATGGATTAAGGGCGGTGCAAGATGTGCTTTGTTAAACAGATGCTTGAAGGCAGCATGCTCCTTAAGAGTCATCACCACTCCCTAATCTCAAGTACCCAGGGACACAAACACTGCGGAAGGCCGCAGGGTCGTCTGCCTAGGAAAACCAGAGACCTTTGTTCACTTGTTTATCTGCTGACCTTCCCTCCACTATTGTCCTATGACCCTGCCAAATCCCCCTCTGCGAGAAACACCCAAGAATGATCAATAAAAAATTAAAAAAAAAAAAAAAAAAAGAAAACCAAGAAGATGGGAAAACCATGCAGAATTGATTTGACGAGGAAAGCCTTGGTCTCTAATACATGCAATGACTAGAACAGTATTTGGTCAAAGAACCACATAAGCTCTGTACCCTGGAGGAAATGTATGCAGGCAAGGACTAGTAAAATAAAAAATAATAATAATTAAAAAAAAAAAAAAGAAAGGCTGGACGCGGTGGCTCACACCTGTAATCCCAGCACTTTGGGAGGCTGAGGTGGGTGGATCACCTGAGGTCAGGAGTTTGAGACCAGCCTGGCCACTACGGTGAAACCCCATCTCTACTAAAAATACAAAAATTACCCGGGTGTGGTGGCGCATGCCTGTAATCCCAGCTACTGGGGAGTCTGAGGCAGGAGACTCGCTTGAACCTGGGAGGCAGAGGGTGCAGCGAGCCGAGTTCACCCCATTGCACTCCAGCCTGGGTGTCACAGTGAGACTCTGTCTCAAAAAAATAATAAATAAATAATTAAATCCACTTGCAGTGGTCAAAAATAAATGTTAAATAAATGGGTGAGAAATCTTGCGGAGAAATAGACTCCTGGCACTATAAAAATGATCCTGGAGAATAATTTGGCTAGACTTTGCAAGAATGACAAAAATGATTATAAGAATCAGTTGTCTCACTTTGGGGAATACATTCTGGGAAAATAATGTAAGAGAAAAAATATTTGCATACAGACATTTGAGGCTGCTCTGTATATTACAGGCAAGAACTGGAAACTGTTCGGCTGCAGGGTGACAGCTAACTAGATTGTGGTTTATTAGGGGAATGAGCCTTTCTTTGTGTATGACAACTATGAAAACTATTGAGAAGAAATAGTTACGTGATACAGTCATAATCCTCAAAAACGGAGAATCAGGAATTATGATCAAATAGTGATAGTAACAAGGAAAACATCTGTCTAAATAATTACTGAGTAGAAATAGGTTCGGAATTTGTAAATAGTCATTAATTTGGGAGATTGGGGTTTTTTTTGTTTTGTTTTTTGTTTGTTTTTCATTATTTTGTGCTATTATTCATACGTGTACATTTCTACTTCAGTTTTTATTATCCATTACATAACATACATGCTTGATTATTTGCTTCAAGGAAATACACCTTTATAAGTAATACTCAATAACTACTGGGTTTGAGAATGAAGGTGTCAGAACGAATGAGATTGTCCTATGAAAGAAGAGGCAGGAGCCAGGGAGGAGGATCCCACCCGGCCGGGGCTCAGCCAGGAGGCAGGGCCATTGGGGCAGGGTGGCAGTCCAAGGAACCGCTCTGGGAAGGTTTGCAAAGGTCGGGGTCCCCCCTGCCAGGTGATCGAATTATCGTGGAGTGTCTGGAAGGCGGGGGAAGTTTTGTTGAGTTCACCAAATAACTCAGACCAACTGGAAACCAAGTGGAGTTTCTACAGGACCAACTAGAATAGGGATCAGCTACATGGGGGCGGGGGGAGGGGGGCAGGGAACGGTGTCTGTCTTCATTGCAGCTCTGTCTGCAGAGCCAGCACTGTGATACCTCATAGTAGGTGCTCAGTGAATGTCTGTGAAGTGAATTACTATCTAGACAAGGATGAGACTGGTATGACTCTCCAAAGCTTTCCCACCTCCAAAACCTCGGCTTGTGGGGAATCTCCAGTAGGGGGCACTGTGGACACGGTTCGCATCTGCCTCCCAAGGCTGGGCTCCGCGTCAAAAAAAAAAAAAAAAAATGAGACTGAGCCAGGTGCAGTGGTCACTCCTGTTATCTCAGCACTTTGCGTGGCCAAGGCGGGAGGATGTCTTGAGGCCAGGAGTTCAAGACTAGGCTGGGCAACATAGCAAGACCCCATCTCTACAAAAAAATTTTTAAATTAGCCAGAGGTGGTGGCATGCACCCGTAGTCCCAGCTGCTCGGGAGGCTGAGGCAGAAGATTGCTCGAGCCCAGGAGTTCAAGGCTGCAGTGAGCTCTGATTGTGCCACTGCACTCCAGCCTGAGTGACAGAGCAAAACCTGGTTTCCTAAGGGGGGGATAAAAGAGGGAGAGATGAGATCGGGGTGTCCCGCTTCTGTGCATGTGGAGGGGGTAACTGGGAACCGTGTACTGTAGGGGATCGCACACCTTGGGGTGGAAACAGCAGCTCTCCGGAGTTGCATGGGAGCCATGGGCAGTGGTCCTGGCTGGTGAAATGATTCTAGCCACGTGGCCCACCCAGGGGGCAAAACAATAGAAACCTTCAGAAATGAAACGTCACCTGGCTGCAAGAAGATAGTCCCACAGGCGCCCTAGAGATGGGGATGCCAAGTGGCTTCTCGGGAAGCTGTAAGAATCCACAGGGCATTGTAAGATGGAGGGAAATATTAAGTTTTCTTCGTAAAGAGGTGAGGGGGGCGAGAGCAGCAAAGGACACTGGAAAATGAGAAGCATGGATGGGAAGTGTTGCATTGAGCATAATTTGGAGGTAAAATCTCCAACACCGTAACTGAGTGGCCTGGGGACCTGATAGAAAGCCCTGCTCAGGACTAAGGCAGAGTTCCCAGTTATATCGCAGATACAAAGAGACCAGGAACACGCTTGTAATCACAGCACTTAGGGAGGCTGAGGCGGGTGGATGACCTGAGGTCAGGAGTTCGAGACCAGCCTAGCCAACATGGTGAAACCCCCATCTCTACTAAAAATACAAAAATTAGCCAGGCGTGGTGGCACATGCCTGTAATCCCAGCTACTCAGGAGGCTGAGGTGGGAGAATCGCTTGAGCCCGGGAGGCAGGGGTTGCAGCGAGCTGAGATCGTACCACTGCACTCCAGCCTGGGCAACAGAGTGAGACCCTGTCTCAAAAAGAAAAAAAAAAAAGAGAGAAATCAGGAACATCATGAAAGATACAGCAAAATGTTTTACCCCAGCCCACTGCACCACACCTGGGATTGTGACAATTAACTTGATAAATTGTTCCTTTTCCTGTTCGGAACTGACTAGGTTGTGCGTGGATGGACCAGTGAAAAGAAAATCCTGTTTGGGTAGGGAAGAGGGAAGTAGAAAACCTCTTTCGTATTCTTGGTGTCAAGAAATGGGAAGAGAATGAGGGAGCAGAGACCTGGGTTGAGTGTTGGCTCTGCACTAAACAGCTGTGTGATCTTGGTCTAGTGCCTTAACCTCTCTGAGCCTCAGTTTGTACATCAGTAACATTGGGATAATGACATCCACATGCCCACTTCACAGAGCTGCTGTGAGGACTGGATGAGAAATGTAGAGAAGTATTTCGGACACCATAAAGCTCAAATACAAGGTGTTGGTTAGGAAAAGTTTCAACTGACTTGTACCCACCTGATACCCCTCCATCAGCATAAGCGTGTATGAGGATGTTAGGTACATGTGTTGTGAGTGAAAGCTCTGGAACACCCGAGTAGAGCTTTCTGCAAATCAGCTTCTCCTTCAGAGGAGACCATTTTGTTTTGCTTTCCAGCAGTTACTTGAAGAAGCCTTATCTGAAGTCACAACAGTGACTTCAGGAATAGAAGGGACCAATGGCCAGCTTGCTGAAATGTAATGCCATTCTTAAAAGCCAGCTAAGAATCAGACCGTATTAGTTAAGGACCCATAAGAGTAGACATTTAGAAAAAGTGAAAAATGGCAAGAGTGGCCCAATCTTTTGAGAGTTTAGAGAAAATATCATTTGGAAAGGGAGTAGCTCTCCTTCTATTTTAGCCTTATTATTACGGTATCTATAAAGCAATGCCATATTCTAAATCTGCAGAAATAAAATTCTAAGGGGCGAAAGTCCAAGGCAGAAGTCAAAAGTTTTGCAAGGAAACCGATGAGGTTGCTGACCTGAGCTGGGCAGGGTTGAACAGGCGAGTGCCAAGATCAAGGTCTCTGATTGTCTCTCCTTGAAAGGTAAGCAGAGAACTAGGGCTATCCCATAAATTAAGTGGGAGATTGGAAAGGGGTGCGGACTTCTGTATTGGGGAGAAGGTCTTGGATGAACTGGGGCAGAGAACTGCCAGAGAGAGTACCTAGGAATACGTTGTTAGCAGGAGAAAGACCAAGTTCAGATGCAGACTTGGGAAAGTAGGTAACTTGACCAAAGGTAGCAAAATTAGACTACCCAACTGGATTGTGAATGCAGTTTATGAAATGGATCAGGACAGGAGCAAAAATAGATTTTCTAGAAACTGCAGACTCCTGTGATTGGAGCAGTATACAAAGTACAGCAACATCAGACTAGATCTCACCTGAGGTGCTGGGTGAGAAATCTTAGGGACCAGATGGAAGAGGGCCTGTGTATAAAGACATTAGGAAGGAGGTTTGGGAGGGCAGCCTGACTTGTCTCCAGAGAAAGTTAGAACTGGTTGACTTAGCAACCAAGGGACACTGGGTCAAAGACGAGGAATCAGGACGTCGGTGCCTAGTGACTGAGCGCCAGCCCAGCCCATTTCTCTACATTGCCATGGGCTAAACCCAGTGTGCTGTAAACTCTTCAGTTCCTTTGGTTATGGATTTTGTATCTTTTCTGTGTTTCTTAATAAAGTTCTTTTGAAAAATGGGAACCTTTCTCAGATGGGAATTTTGTATCTTTCCTCTGTTTCTTAATAAAGTTCTTTTGAAAAATTGGAACCTTTTCTCAGAAGGGTTTATGGATACGGGGA